TCAGAAGGCAGGGTGGTGCCACATAAAATGAGGTAGACTGCCTGGGGAGTCCTGGTTCCTTGCCAGCTATGTGACCTTGAACAAATTACAACTCACTGAACCTCAGACTGACTTTATTGTACAACAAAACCCCCTGGAATATTTGTGGAAAAAAGAGGAAGGGAGAAAGGAAGGAAGGGAGGAAAGGAGGAAGGAAGAAAGGGAGGGAGGAAGGAAGGGAGGGAGGGAAAGGAAAAGGTAGGGGAAGAGCAGAGTTTCTCACTCCAGTCCAGAGTGGGACCCAGGAAGGGAGAAATATTGCTTTAATCTCTCTAAGCATCTGTGAAATGGATAAACCTCCAGTATCTACTTCCAGTTGTTGAAAAGACTCCATGTAAAGTGCTTAAAACAGCATCTGGTGGAAAGTAAATGCTTATTAAGTGCTAGTGTGTATTAAGGCGTCATGGGGCTTCTGGCTGTAAGACATCTGCTAGGAGGACAATCCCTAGACCCCTTCAGCGTCCATTGCGGGAGTAGGTGGCCAGGAAGGGGGCAGGACAGGAGAGGCCCAGCTGTGCGGGGTGGGGGCGTCCCAGGCCAGCCGCACCCACCCCAGCCCTGCATCCCATCCAGCCTGGAGAACTTTTTGAATCTTGGATAGGGCTCGATCTCTGCCTGGCCGGAAGATTTGAAGACTTGCCAGAAAACTTCCTCAGAGAAGAAATGGACTGGGGCAAGAAGCTGCCTCCACTTGGCGTCTCTAGTGGGGGATTTGTCTACTTTGATTGGGGTTGGGAGGAGGGCGCTGGTGCTCAATGAGTGAGCCCACCTGGGGACTACCAGGACGAGGACGGGCGCAGGTGAAAGTCCTGGGCTCATTGCCCCAGCATCCAACTTTCACCCTCTGTCCCCTTTAGGCCAGGAGACCAGGGTACCGGGTCGCGTGTCCGCCGCCGCCGCCCGCTGGAATCCAGGGCTGCACGCGTGACCGCGGCGGCGGCGGCGCTGGCGAGGGGAAGGGGGAGGGGGCGCTCCCTCGCGCACCAGATTATTTTTGGCTCCGCAGCCGGGGCTGCTCGCTGCTTGTCGCGCGCTCACACACACACAGACACACACGCACACACACACATGCACACATTTTCTCGCGCTCTCTCCGGCTCTCCTTTGTTTATTTTCTAATCTATATTTTTACTGGAAGATTTCCTCTTTATTCTCTCCCGCCCTCCTACAAGCGCTCTTGCTGGCCGTCTGGGTGCACACACCGCTCCCTCGATCACCCCAGCCCCCTTCCTGGTCTCCCGAGCGCGGGGTTTGAAGGTCACCTCCTTTCCAGTCCCCGTGCGAGCCGCGCTGCCGCCGCCTCCTCCAGCCAGAGTCGGTGGGACTGGCTGCGCTGCCCTGAAGTGGTTCTCCAAGCAGCGCGGAGGGTGGCGGACGGCGGACGGAGCCCAGGGGCCGCGTCGGGTGGGGAAACCCGAACTCGCGGAGGGGAATCCCTCCCCCTCCGCCCCAGCCCCCCAGCAGCACCCGCGGTGGGGCGGGGGCGCTCTGCCAGCCCCGGGAACAGCAGAGGCGGCGGCACTGGCTGGACCCACGCGCGCGCCTCCGGGGCTGAAGAAGGAAGGAGTGAGCCGAGCCGAGCACCCCACATCTGGAGGGGACAGCCAGCCGTGGGCCCCGCCCCGGCGTCCGGAGCAGGAGAACTCCGAGCTTCTTGCCCAGGCAGAGAGAGCAGGAGCGGACCGCGCGCCCGGGATTGAGAGTCCTTGCGCTCCAGACCCCCACCCAGTGGCCGCCAGGGTCCCCGCCTGTCCGGACCCTCGCCGCGCCCAGGCAGGCGCGCCAGGGCGGGGCTGACCTGCCCGCGAAGTTGCGGACAGTGCGTGAGAAACCAGCACCCCCTTCCGCCGCCTCCAGCTTATGGTGAGTGTGGCTGGGGGTGCAGAGAGCGCACGATACTAAAGTCATTCCCCTTTTTCTTCTTTAGGAAACTGGTCAAAGAACTCATGCAAGTGGAACTTACAGCTTCCTTGATCGGACTCAGCATTCAGTAAGTGCAACCCATTTTGAACATTCATTCCATCTCACTTTCCTTTCTTTTCTTCTCTTCTCAGGATATCAAAGCAGACTGCAATACCTGCGTGGAAATAGAAGACAGAAAGGTGAGTCAATATTTTTCATTTTTAGGGTTGCAGACTTTTCCCCTTCATTTTCTTTTCTTTCTAGGTTTCAAGACAACAGATGAATTGTGAAAGAGAGCAGCTAAGGGTAGGTGCACCTGCTTGTAAAATGCTTCCTGACTCTCCCTCTCTGCACCTTTTTGATTTTTCAGGGTAATCAGGAAGCAGCCGCTGCCCCTGACACAATGGCTCAGCCTTACGCTTCGGCCCAGTTTGCTCCCCCGCAGAACGGTATCCCCGCGGAATACACGGCCCCTCATCCCCACCCCGCGCCAGAGTACACAGGCCAGACCACGGTTCCCGAGCACACATTAAACCTGTACCCTCCCGCCCAGACGCACTCCGAGCAGAGCCCGGCGGACACGAGCGCTCAGACCGTCTCTGGCACCGCCACAGTAAGTGGACGTGTTTGCTACGGGTGGGAGGTAGAACCTCTTCGGTTTCTTCTTGTTCTTTTAGCAGACAGATGACGCAGCACCGACGGATGGCCAGCCCCAGACACAACCTTCTGAAAACACGGAAAACAAGTCTCAGCCCAAGCGGCTGCATGTCTCCAATATCCCCTTCAGGTTCCGGGATCCGGACCTCAGACAAATGTTTGGTGTAAGTATCACCTTTCTTCCCAGCAGTGCCCGCTTGCTTATAAGATATTTCTATTTCTTTGCAGCAATTTGGTAAAATCTTAGATGTTGAAATTATTTTTAATGAGCGAGGCTCAAAGGTAAGCAACTTAATTCACTTTAGAATTGTTTATATGTGCTTACTTGAGTTTTCTATGTACATAGGTAAATAATGCCACAGCACGTGTAATGACAAATAAAAAGACCGTCAACCCTTATACAAATGGTAAGTAGAGATTGGCCTTTTACAAGAAATTCTGATAATAATGTTTTTGTGTATTTGTTTTAAGGCTGGAAATTGAATCCAGTTGTGGGTGCAGTCTACAGTCCCGAATTCTATGCAGGTACAGAGTTTCTCTTTGCACGAAGTCTTCTCGCTCTCTCTCTCTCTCTCCTCTTGCCCCGCAGTGCCAGGCTTCCCGTATCCAGCAGCCACCGCCGCGGCCGCCTACCGAGGGGCGCACCTGCGAGGCCGCGGTCGCACCGTGTACAACACCTTCAGGGCCGCGGCGCCCCCGCCCCCGATCCCGGCCTACGGCGGGTAAGTGGGGCAGCCTCCTGGGTGGGCCTCCCGGATGTTTCTCTTTGTGTGTGCACCCTTGCAGTGTTGTTTACCAGGATGGATTTTATGGTGCAGACATTTATGTAAGTATTCATTCACGTGCATGCCATCCCCGATTCCTGAGTCACATTTCTCCTTGTGTTTTAGGGTGGTTATGCTGCATACCGCTACGCCCAGCCTACCCCTGCCACTGCCGCTGCCTACAGTGACAGGTAAGGGTCATCCTTCTTGTGCTTGACAACTATGGATCAATCTTCACCTCTATTTTCCTTTCAGTTACGGACGAGTTTATGCTGCCGACCCCTACCACCACGCACTTGCTCCAGCCCCCACCTACGGCGTTGGTGCCATGGTGAGTACAAGTTTCTCCTTGTCCTCACTTCCTTTTTTCCCTCCCTTGCTGCTCATTCACATAGCCCCAAGGTTCCAGCCCCAGCACAGACTTCAGAGGAGCTAAGCTGCACACTTCCAGGCCTCTGCTGTCAGGCAGCTGAGAATCTGACTGCCTCTCCTCCCCTATTACAATTCATGTTTAAAGTCATAGTCGCCCAGGAAAGAAAATAGAGAGGGGCACACTTTGTGTGTGTACCTAGTACATAAGAAAGTAGAAGGAATCAGCTGGGTTTGGGGGTTGCCTTTTGTTTTGGGGCAGGTCTGGGTTTTTGTTTTGGGAGGGGGTGGGGGGAGGGTAAAAAATGGGAGGTAAGGGTGGGGTGAACTTGCCTGTACTTGTTCAAACTTCTATGCACTGAAACTCTTGAGTACAGTAAGACGTGCCCATCACGTGAGAGCATATGCAATCATTACAAAGCTTTGGCATGCAGTTTTCTGCTTGGATCAAGAATATCAGTCCTTACCCTAAAAATGAATCCCCATAGGCATTCATTTGAATTGCCAATACTTTTAGAAAAAGGAAATCGTTAAGTGCCACCTTGTAGCCATTAAAACCATGGCCGGACAGTTCACTGAAGCTCAGTCATAGAAATTCAGCCATGATTTGGAAGCATTGTTTTGCACAAGCTTAATTACATCAAGCAATTCATCTGTACAACTCCACAACTCCCTTCTCAAGATCAGATTCCATACAGCTTACAGAGCCAAGTTAAGTAAGAAGTAGGTTGAGATTTTCATCCCAATTCTGCATTCAACAACTCTGCTTCAACACCTAGTCCACATGAGGAATGTGTTGGAGAGTTGAATTACATTCAACAACTGGTCCAAATTCAACCTCAAGTGCAGATTATTCTGTTATAAAAAAATGAGACAGTGAAAATCCTTCCATTGTCCAGCTTATAATAGAGTCCTTTTAGCTAAGAGGACTGGCTGACAGAATTTGGTTTTGCAGGGAATTTCTTTAGGAGGAGCTATTGGGGAAGGTCAGGAATGGCCCTATCTTTAGTTCTCCAAGAATGACCTGGGATGGGTAGGGGGTGCCTCCATTTCGGTTGGTTTTGAGTGTCTATTTTTCACATTAGTCTTTTTGATGATCCACATGTTGCAAAAGGAAAATGTAAAAAACACACCCCTCAAATTGCTTTGTTTCAGAATGCTTTTGCACCTTTGACTGATGCCAAGACTAGGAGCCATGCTGATGATGTGGGTCTCGTTCTTTCTTCATTGCAGGCTAGTATATACCGAGGGGGATACAACCGTTTTGCTCCATACTAAATGACAAAACCATAAAAACCTTCCAATGTGGGGAGAAAGGAAGCTTTCCGAGGCCTGAGTATTGCAATACATGCAGTAGTACATCATTTTAGCAACTCTAAAAAAAAAAAAAATACAAATAAAAAGGAAAAAAAATTACATTTTTTATCTTATACCTCAGATATTTTGTTCTGTGTATTTTAATATTGTGGGTCTTTAATTTCTGAAGGTTCCGTAGTTTGGTTGCTGGCTGTAGGAGTTTTTGTGGTTGATCTAGACAGATGCTAGATAATGAATAAAAACTGGTTTAGGGCCATATCCAGAGTGCTATATTATGTAAATGAATTATATATGCTGAATATTAAGCTACTGGGGTTATCAGCTATTTGGGAAGAGTGTAAGTGACTACAGTAGTCATTTTTTTCTGCACCTGCATTATTTTATTTTGCGAAAGGGGAGGTTGGGAGGGGCTTAGGGGATTGGAACTGGGGTTTGGCTGAAAGAAAAAAAAAAAAATGTAACTGATGAATCTAAACGACCCACTGCACCAACAATCATTTATCAATGGTTCTAAGTTACTCATTGCCAGTTCAAGCCAAAGGTCATGTTGTTAAGGGGGTGCTTCTAGTAGCACTTGTGCATCTGAGTTGAATGAAGCTGTGCAAACCCACCCTTTAAACCATTCCACCCGGCAGTATTCAGCTTCTTAACCAGTCGCTATTTAGGAAAAAAAACCCACTAGTTAGGCCATCAACAAGCATTCTTTTTATATTTCTTCCAGTATAATAAATTATTGATATCACTGCTGACTTTTATATTATGGGAGGGAAAAAATAACATTAATAAAAAGGTGATAAAAAAGCACTGTTTCTATTTTTTTCTTTTTTTCCAAAAAAAGAAAGTAATAAAAACTTAAATTCTTTGTACCAGTTAAAAAAAATGTATAAAATTTACATCTGTGCAGTGGAGTTGTTAAGTTCTAGAAACAGTCTATGAAGCTTTAGTTTTAGCCTAGTAGAACAACTGTTAGAGACAGACGTATAATTTTTATGGAATTACATGATAATCATATTCGGATTTATAGAAGCATTTTACAAGTATTGCAATCATTGAGTAGAGATAATCATGGTATTTTCATCAGCTTGGTACTTTTTGAAACGTGACTGCGTTGTGTGAACAATCTGCAATTTTTCAGTCCGTGAGATCCTGCCCTTCCACCTCTTTCCCATACCCCCAAGGATTATCTCAAAATGATCTCTTTAGTTCTGTCTCCAAGGCCCAGGACACTTGTCAGAAGGATGCAAAAAAAGAAAAAAGTACATCCACCCTCTTAATCCCAAAAGAACAAAGTCTCCCCACCTTTCTCGGATGCAGGGCCAGAGTGACACAGCCGAAAAATTGCAGTTTGTCTGTACTTCTGTTTGAACTTTCCACGTTGTCCTGTTTACAAGTTAACTTAAGTTGGGGTATCCGTCACGGGTCTTCCTGTTTTGTATTTAAATAAAAACAACAGCAGCAGGCTGTCCCTGAGTAGTTTTGCTGCCATAGGTTAAGTCCTCATGTGTACAGTGCAGGCCCTGTGGCCCGCACTTCAGTAAGTTATCAACTCTCACCGCTGTGAACCTGCCAATCCGCTGTAACAACTCTGCTTTAAAACAAAACCAAACAAAACTTTAAAAAAAAATGTGTGATCCAGCTTTCTCTTGCCATCCTATGTGCATGCCGTAAGATCAGTTGGATATTAAACCATCAATAAAGTTTCACAAGATTTGAAAACAAAGTTTCTGTAGCTTCGATACCTAAGACAGACGATAGTGATCTTGAAAAGAGAAAAGGGGGAGGGGGGAGCTACTTATCAGCCAAAAGCATATAAAGTGTTCTTTTCACCAGACTTCTTTGGGTGGGTGAGGGGAGGGGCAAGAGGGTGTTTTATAGCATCACTAAGACATTCTCATTCCCCCACCTGGAAAACAGTGTTATGGCAATGGGTGCCTGGTTGATGTTCTTAAAGGAAACGAATTATTAAAACACTATGACATCCTCCAGAGGGAAGAAAGAGTAGGAGCAGGGGGCTATGGAGAATAAATTTCTCCCAATTGCCGCCTCAGATTTCAAAATCCAGAATTTGTATTGTGTTTCGAATCACAAACATAGAATTCTTACTGTGTTGGTTAAAGTAAAATTCATTTGCAGTTTTGATTTTCATCAATGAGCTGTACTTTCCCCCATGACTGTATGTAGTTTTAATAAAATCATTTAGAGTGAGTGAGTGCCAACCGATGTTGCAGAATCTTTTGTCTAGGCACTCCAAGATGCCAATAAGTCATTTTAAAATGTATGTCAGAGATGTAAACAAACATTTTGGATTTTTTTTAAACAGTATTTATTTGGAATGTTTTCATTTATCTAAATAACTATTGCTATTATGAATTATGGAAAATTAATATTATGTGTGGCATATAGTGACTTCTTAACACACACATCACGCAATCTGCAAACCCAGAAAATGTGTATATCTGTCTTTAGAAATTAGTGTTTATATCACTTACAGTGGTTTGTGAATAAAGAAAACTGGTTTGTAATATCAAAAAAATAAAAGCTTAGTCTGAAAAGGTACAAGTTGGTGTTCTGAGTTATTTGGCTTCCAT